GCTGCCGCTTGGCAGCTTCCGTCTGATGGGAAGCCCCCTCACTGACACAACCCGCCAAGGAAAAGCTGCACGAGCCAGTTTCCTCCTCTACGGCCTGGGGCTGCTTCTCACCATGTCCAAGTGAGCACCGGGACCTTCAGGGTGTCCGCTGCCCGGGGCCGGACTGGCCCTGCCCTCCGGGGTCTTCCGTTCGCTGTTGCGCTTCAGGCCGCTGGCGTCGCCCCGGCCTCTGGCCTCCCGGCGCCGTTGCTGCCGACTCCACAGGTATATGGCACCCGCGCCCAGCAGCAGGGGTGCCCCGACCGCCAGAGCCAGCTGCCATCGCGGCAGCCCCCCCGTGCCCGGGCCCGCAGTCCCGCCGCCGCCCACCCCACTCCCGGAGCTCGGTACAGCGGCTGCGACCACCGCTGCCTCCACAGGTTTAGAGGCGGCCATGACAAGTGTCCTCTGCCACCGCCTCCCTGTCTGTCGCGAGCGCCACAATCACCAAACAGCGTGCGAAGGAAGACCGAGGGAGGGAAGGAAAGCAATGAGCGAGCGAGCACGCTAGGCAGAGAGAGCGGACGACAGAAAAGGGCCAGAGGTCACCGGAAGCCCAGGGCATGCCGGGCCAGACCTGGCCGTCCTTCTCCTCCAGTATCAACCGAAGAGGGAGAGGAGGGGCGGAAATCACTTCCGGGTTAAGGGAAAGCGTGGGTGTGAGTAGGAGTCTTCGGAAACCCTTTTTCTTTCTTTTCGCCCCGCTGCTGTTCGGGAGATGGACTTCTGGAGTCCCCGTCGTAGCTGGTGTTGTCCCCTCTACCTTCAGGAAAGAAGGGCAGATGGCCCTCTTGCCTACTGAAGCCGAGGAGGGGCGCGTATACAGCGGGCTAAGGGCGCTCAAGAGATCCGAGTGGAAGAAAAAGCAGCGGCACAGCACTGGAATGGGCGGGAGTGGCAGAAGAGTTGTGAAGGCTATTGGCTAGCAAGGGTGGTGGGCGGGGCGTAGACCGAGCTACCCAGTTTACTGGTCGATTTCGGATCCAGTTTTCCAGTTATAGCCACGTTGGCACCTCTTGAACCTCTGTGGCCGTTAGCACGGTTTTCTGCCCGCGTGCCCGAGAAACCAACGGATTAGAAGGACTTTTAAAGATGTGTGAGGAAAGAGCTCACCGCTGAAGAAGGCTGCTGCATCACTGAACTTCTTATCACTAACATAGCGAGATTTTAGTTTGGACGAATTTGAGGTTATAGGGGAGATAGCGATGGCAGAAGACTAGGTGGAAATGGCACATCTAGGTTGGCTGCAGTCGAAACGGTTTGAGCGTGGTCGCTGTGGCTCATCGTCGGCACCAATTAACGAAGCGATGACATCTGCGTTGTTAGGGGTTTCTTAAACTGAGTTGGTAGAAATGCGAAGCGTCAGGGTTCCCGCCGGCTTCGAGCCTTTCTTGGCGTATTTGTATCTTGAGCTGATTTCTGCGTCAGCCCACATCTCGCTCTGATCCGCACGCCCCCCGGGTTGTTTTGCAGTAGCAGTCTCAGCCCTCTTCTCGTCTCATTCCCAAATCGTAATTTCAGTTCACAGCTTTTTATCTATAATAGCTTTATCAACTCTTTTTCCGATGCTCTGCACCAGATCTCTTAAAATATAAAATTACCTTGCAAGGTATTGTTTGGAATACACGGTATTTTCATGAAGACAACTATTAATAGAAAAATCAGAGTCCAGAACTATGGTTCTCCATTTCTGGTATACTGGTTTGCAGAAGCCTTACATTAAGATTTCATAAATGATTGTTTTGCTGTTAAGTGCAACAACATCACAGTAGAGCTACATAAAGATTGAAAGGAGATATTTTATCAAGTGGCACCAGAATGGACTGATTAAAATAGAATGGCCTAATTGGAAAGAATTTCAGGATCACCGGTTTCTCCTGCTTCATGTAAGTTCCTATTAGTAAATTGCCTTCAGGCATGTTGGGTGATATTTCCCTCTGTCGCATTTAGGGACAGGCCTTCAGTATTTGGCATCACCTTTACATGGAGCACAAAGATGATGATGATGATGATGTGTCTTTTGCCAAATGGATGAGCAGCTTCTGGGGCCACAGCTGGAGAGAGGAGGATCAGAGAGGACTCCGGGAACGCCACCGACTGCAAGCCACCAGTCACAGGAAAACCTCCCTGCCCTGCCCAGTGAGTGATTGTCATGGAACCGGAGGGGAGAGATACTGTAAATTTTTTCATTCTGTATTCTCAGCTTCCTGTGCTTCCCAGAATTCCATCATCTGACTGCCATCCTAGAAGGCATTCTCATGAGGACCAAGAATTTCGATGCCGTAGCCACGTACGGGATTACAGAAAATACTCAGAGGATGGGTCATTCAAGGAGCCACTGGAATCAAAAGGAAGATCCCATTCCAAAATTGAGAAATTTTCAGAGTCCTTTGAACGGCAACTGTGCTTTAGAACCAAGCGTTCTGCCTCTTTGGTATGTAACAGAGCTACTGAATATTTAAGCCGATTTTTACCTGTTTCTGATCTTTCCCTTTCAGGGACCTGAAAGCAGAAAGGAGAGAAATGAAAGAGAATGCCTGAGGATGGAGATAAAATCCCGAAAGAAAGTAGAGGAAGAAAGGAGCTCTAGGAAAGAAGAGCATGGAGAAGCACACATGGCTCCCCTGTTTGAAAAAGGGCCTGAATAATACTCTGCTTCTGCCTCATGACATCAGATGCTACTGTTTTGGTTTTTTTCTTTGAGCCCCAATTCACCATTTCAGGATGTGGATGGGGGCGGGGTTGGGGGTAAAAACAGCTATAAAAAGCAACTGCAGATGCTGACTGACTGCAGTGGGCAGGGTATGTAGCTGCTCCAAGATGACTTGCATCATACCCCAATTACTGCTGGCATCTTAGTTGAGAGTATAATCTGCTTGGTTGCCTTTTTATGGGAATAAAGAGAATAAAAGGTATTTTAATAGAATAAAGAAAAATTTGAAAATATAATGGAAGGTATTTAAAGAGCCACCCACATAGCTTCACCAACCCTTCTCACACATCAACTCATAAATCATCTTAAATAAAAGTCATTGGTATGACTCTTGAGTTTACTTTCTTATCCAGAAGTAAT